GAAAATTCATTTCAATTTCTATATTGTTTTATAGAAGGAAGGCGTATTATAAGAATATTCAGAATTTAAAATAACCCCCACAAGGGTGCCTCCTTAGTATTATGGCTTGCTGAAGGGTAAATTCCCCACTTAACTAGCTTTCTGAAGAACTACCTGAAAGTTGAGTCAGACACAGATCAGAAGGGTCAATGTAGATGCACATAGGGAATTCTTTTCTGTAAACCTTGACTTCCCTCTTTAAGGCAGGGACTCATTTCAGAGAGTGACAGATGACAAAACCAACACTGGGCAGATGGCCTTCCCTTGGCACCTCACCCTCTTTGTAGCGCCACCATTTGTCCCTTCCCAGGAAGCAGCGGTGGTGGGCTTCTCTGCAGTGACTGGTCCCAGGCAGTGAGGCCACCAAGCAGGAGAGACGCCAGGAGGTTTACCATGCAGCTGTGAAATCATTTCCACTCAGCTGTGAGTTGTATACAAATAGAGAACTGGTTTGCTGTGATTCTGCTAGTCTAGAAGTTGTAGCAACAGATCTCTCTGTGCTGAGCTGACAGCAGATATGACCACTATCATTAGAGTTAAGGGCTCCTAGTGCCTCTACTCTTGTCTTCTTCTGGTGTATTAAACTTTGAGAGATTTGAAAACCTTTTACTCCCTCCCTCCCTCTCATGCCCACATCTCTCTTCCCCCTTCTAAAAATATAGAACAGAAATGGGCAAACTGCAATGTGCTTGTTTCTATAAATGCAGTTTGTTATAATGGTAGATAAAGTATTCTTAAGGTGAGAAGTATGTGTGGTTTTATTCTTTAAGATCTTGCAGGAGTTTTCCTATTTTAAACTACTACAAAGTAGGTATCTCCTTTTAAAATTGGGCTGCTTGAATATTTTATGTATTTTCAAATATGAAGCTTAGTTTGAAAGGTATTTATTTTTATAAGGTGCTTTATGTTTATATATTATATATAAGAATATAAATAAAATATATTTATATGTACTTTTTATACAATTTATATTTTACAAGGTGTTTTGTATTCATCTGTTGCTCAACCATGGATTTATCCATTCATGAAATTTATTGATGTACTACCATGTTCTGGGTACTGTTGGCCTACAGTGATATACAAAGGAGGTTTCTGAATCTAAAAATGGCAAGTATCCTAACTGAGATGTTAGCAGAATTCAGAGAAAAGAAAGATTATTTCCAAGGTTGGAGGAATTGGGGATGTAAGAAAAGTCTAAGAGAGAAGGTGTCAAATATGGTACCTGGTATATATAGGAGCTACTTAAACAGTATTTACTCCATGAATGAATGATGAAGGAACAAATGAAAGAGAAGTATCCTTTGGCCTTGCAAAGTGAGTAGGTTGGCAATGCCAGACCAAAGGCAACCATGTGAACAAAGGAAGACAGAAAATTCAAGGCAAAGTTAGGGAATGGAGAGCAACTCAGTCTAACTGGATCAGGGATGGGTGTTTTAAAAATAGAGGGCATCAAACTCTAAAGAATTTGAATCTTATTTGTGTCATAGGAAGCCATTGAGAGTTTCAGAGAGGATGGGGTGACCTGGTCAGATCTGTGCTTTACGAAGACTTGGCTGGCAACAACTGGTAGGCTAGGAGGGATGGATAGATTCCAGAATCACAGGGGCTGGTACTGAGACTAATGGAATCAGCGAGCCTGAATCTGCTGTGACTCTCTACTGCTTGAACAATATCCTCAGAAAAATGAGCCGAGTGCCATTGTTTTTATCTGATAGAACTGTTCTCGATATGGCCTGTAGAAAATGTCAACCAAATACTGTGGCAGGACAAAATCAGTCATGAAATCAGACTACAAAAAATTGCTCTCAAACAGTAAAGTTTGAGGTGAAGTAGCTCATGAGGAAAAAAAATCAATGTAGTAAAAATTAACACAGAAATCAAATCCTCTGCAATCTATTGTGCTTAATTTTCAACAATCTTAAGTGTTTCTGGGAGAGTACTTTGTAAGTTGATGTTTTCTTTTTCTTTTTCCTCCTTTGAAAAGCTATACACTGTGTATGCCGTTTATCCTTTTTCTGGCGCTTGTAACACAAATTATGATTCCATCCAGATTAGCCCTAAGGTATTTCACTTTCACTTCCTTTGAGAACTATTTCTTTCTTTGTAAAATATACAATTAAAATAATGATAATAGAAAACAGTCCAGATTTTTATGAACAGTCTTATAAATCCCAGGATTCTGACTTTTTAATAATTTTCACCATTGACTAATACATTTACATATGTTCTTAGTAATGAAAGCACTACTTGAATGACTATATATACATACATATTTAATTCTTCTTAACACACAAATACACAAATATCCATATCATTAAAGTTTTTATGCAGTGGGGAGAATTAAATGCATAACACTCTTTTCTTCTCCCTCTACACTTTATATTCAGAAATAGCTCATAAATAAGATACAAGAAAGAAAGATAGAAATCAAAAGATCAAATTTATTGTTGATCAAGCTTTTTGGAAAATGAAGCTTGGCATTTGCAGCTAAACAGGCTTGATTATATTTTGGTTCTTCCTCACTATACAAGGAAGTGATGGTCCACCCAAGGAAATGATTGTGTCTTCAGAGCACACACCCCTTCCCAGGAGGATCAGTGTTGCCTCTGGTGCAGAGCTGATAGAGAAGAGAATCCTGCACTGCGGCCCCTTTCTCAAGATTAGTCCACCAATTGGAGTAACACAGCTCAGTGCCTGTCAGATCACTGTTGCCCACAGTTAGATAAGTTAACATTTCTTCTTTGTGGAGAGGCAAAGGAGGAGGTGAGCATGAGGTTGAGGGAGAACTAATGGTGTTATCTATGGAAAGTACTTTCATCTAGATACACAAAACCAGTGGAAAGGAGGTTCCCCTCTAACATGCTTATACGAACACACACACAAATGTCTTCAAGCCTATGTAAATATTTCTGACTATGATTTTGCTATATGTAACTGATTTTAATAACTAGTACTTTCAGTGTTGAACATTGGATATAATCAAATGCGTGTATTATATACACTCAAGAATGCAGATATCTAAGCCATATTTCAAAAAATTATTAATTTCTAACAAAACATTAATTCAGAAAAGCAATACATTTAGTTTAAAAGTCCTCATGACCATATTAAATGTGAAAACATGGAATTATTTCTGAAATTCTACTGGAGCTGATATCATAGCACATAAAGCAACAAACTGAAACGCCTAGGTTCACTAGCATAATCCTGATACTGACATTATATTTAAAAAAATTTGTACTCATATCTTTGTGGATGTTCTTGGATGACTTCTTTCCTTAAGGATTTTGTTTACAACAAAATAGTGATTATTAAGTTTTGCAAAGTGTCAAAGAAAGGTGGTGACATATTGGCTGATTGTGAAAATGTGATAAAGATGTCGTGCTGAGTAGGTGAACTGGTGGCCTCAGTGAGGACAGAGTAGAGAGCAGAAGGGGATGTCATTGAACTTCCAAACTCAGTAAATTTCAGTGATTTTCACTGAAACCATCCTAAAATTTCTTTTGAATCTTTTATAGTTTTAAGCAAAATATTTAGATTAAGTCAGATTCACACTTAAATCCAATAATCTGTTATCCAACATCAATTACTCAATACAGATGACTGGGCAGTGAAGCAAACTTACATAACACCAGGCAAGGAAGAAAAGAACATAATATCCTTTGCCTCTTTCTGCTGATAGTCCATGCTCCCAAGGGCATTGTACATATCCTGATATTGCAAAAGATACAACAGCAAGCCTGAGGGGATTAGAATTATATGATTAGCACTTCTAATTCTCAGGGTAGTTCTCTATCTTCCTCCCTCCCCAGTACTGCCCATCATATGCCAGTGTATATATCTCTATTTCCAGAGAGTATACTTTGATAGTGAATTATTTTAAAAAACACATCTTATTTCCTATGTATAATTTCCAATAAAATCTTTAGAAATCCAGAGTTTGTGATTGGTCATAGCAGAGAGAATTTTGTTTGATTTTGGATTTTAAGTCTTTAGAAAAACAAATTGGAGTGCAAGAAAAGTGAAAAAAAAAACTAATTGAATAAAATGTAAATGTTTGGATGAAATGGCTTACTAGTCTAATTTGGTGATAACTGACTACCCAAGATAGCCTGCCATGTTAGTAATTGGGGAGGGAAACTTTTCATTTCAAATGACAGGTGAATACCATTTTCAGTGGTTAGCTTTTGATTACATGTCATGTTTGTAGTGGTCTATTGAATTTTTAAACTGCTGTAGTCTGATTGTGTTTGTGAAGTCTCTGTTCACTCAAAAGAAAGGAAGTGCCTACTATAACCTCTTCAATGCCAAATAAAACCCCCTAGATAAGCTTGGCCCATACTATGACTATGAAAGAACTTCTACCTGGAGATGATGTCACAAATTAGAGAGCTGGTTGCCTGGCCACTTATCAGGGGATATGGCCTTGAATTACACAGGCATGTTGAAATAGATATTAGACTCTGGAATTTGGGAAATGACATTGTCTCCAATATTCATTTTCTTGGCCTCTAGGTACCTTCAAACTAAATGGACTCCATTAAGGATGAAAGTATTGCCTTAGTAGAACTCTCAGACTTCCATTTTCTCTCTGGAAGGCTTGTTTTGCATACGCATATGTTGCACAACATATGGATTTTTGAGTTGTTGGAGTATAAATTCTAAATGTATATAAATTTATTATTGTTTAAAGCTGAATCATTCAAGGTTTCTAATATAAAGTCTGATTTTGTGTTCTACTGGATGGTATTAAGTGGATGAATTGCTCAATTGTTACGACTGCTTGGCAATCCTGTTTCCCTTTCTGATATTGGATACCTTCTTTTAAGAAAGTATTTTTTAAGCTGATGATAATCTTTTCTCCTACTTATTGAGGGCTTAGTATGTGCCAATAAAATGTCACTATTATTGTACCACATTGGAGATGAAATTCAAAGAGGAAAGACATGTGCTTGATGTAAGCAGCTTAGCAAGGTCCAACTCAGGTCTTCCTGCTCTCAGTGGTGATTCAGGACAGCCTCTTTATCAAGCAACATCCTTTTTTATTATTGTGATTAGTTTACTATTTTTAATAAGGGATGAAATGGACCTAATTAAATCCAATCGATAAGATAAGAGCCCTTACTTAGGACAAGAACTTCTATTTTCCTGATGCAACCAGGATTTCTTGCTGCAACTTTCATATGAAAAATCAGAGAAATGTAGAGAACTTTTATAATTGTGAAGCTTTTAACAGGTATTTCTGTTTCATTAGAATTAAGATCCTGATTAATGAAGAGAGATGAGAAAGTATGTGCTTAAATGATGAACACTCTCTTAGGTAGTCTATGGAAAGAATGATTGTTTCAGGAACAACCATCCTCCTAGTTTAAGAGTATAAAAAGAACGCCTACATTTTAAATGTTTTCCCTTATACTCATTATTGGCACACTTTACTCAGGACTTAGTAGTCAGTTTTACCATGTATTCTAACTTCACCTTCACCTTTGTACTCTAAAATTTCCTTGCATTAGGATCAAGTTTAGAGGTATCCTTTTATCTCAAAGTCAATTCTACCAACTATGTTTTCAGAGAGAAATGTTATCATAAGCCTGAAATCTTATGCCAGATAATTAGAGGGGCTCTTAATGCTGTTTTCTTTTTCCAGCAAAGTACTTTAAATAAATGCTTCATAAAAGTAGTTCTTATGTAAATAAAAAAAAATTAAGGCTCAGTTTAGACCTTCTTGGTTAAAATAACCCGTTGGAGTTCAGAGGGCTTATACACCACAATGTTAAATGCTCTAAATACCAAAGTGCCATCTTTCTGAATTTTATTGTTCTCACTGAATCACTGTATTATCTTGATACTTTCTAGCATTTTCAGTGCAATTATTAAAACAGTTATGGCCGCTCTAAAGGAATGTAATTGGAAAAGAAAGATGGCCTGTACTGGATGAAATTTTTAATTAATCTTTCACTGTTAAATTGTTCAAAATTAATCAAGTATATTGCCTATAAGAAGGCAACTGCACTTTACATACTTCAGTATTATCATCACCAAGCCATATATTAAAAGTTAATTTCTGATTTAAAAGTGTACCTTAACTGCAAAACCGTCAATTCTAAGTAATTCTATTACTCCCCTCACCCCCAAAAAATCTTATAAAAACCAAAGGACATGATAAAGAGAGTGCTTTGTGCTTAATGTTTTGAGATTTTTTTTTTTTGGCATGGACTTTGCAACATCAAATTAGGATATATGATTTCATAAAATAACTAATCTGAATTGGAGAATACCATTCATTCACTCATTGATTCAGTCATTCATTCATTTATTTAACACATCTATGTTGAAAAAAGTGATGTTTTAGACAATGAGAATAATGACTGAAATGCAATAGCAATTTTCTGACATATTATGAGACAATAAACAACTTAAATTCTAATCACGGCTGTAGATAAATATCCTTGGGGATATTTGAGAAAATTATGAAAAGGTGGTGATTCCCCCCCCCACCTTTTTGAATTATGCAGATTATATTCTCCACTGGTTCTTGCTTTTTACCGCCCTAACATATCAGAGTGATAAGATACAACCCACCTGATACACTTGGCCCCGAGGAAGTGCTTCTCAGATAAAAGGAGGAGGTGACTTATCCCTTTGCCAGAGCTGGGAATGACTGAAAGAGTTCCTTGGCTGTCTGCCCATTCCTAGGTTGAGAATTATCAGTAAATGGGATCATAGGTAATTACTGAGTAGGCCACAGAGATAATGTCTAAACACATCTAACGCAAGGTCCTTATGATCCTAATAGAGTCAGTGGAACTAAGTAAGTGTAGTTGATTTTTTCCCCCAATAAGTCAACTGGTTGTTGATTTAATTGATTAAGTAGATATTTTCATGCCACACAGACATACTCTAGATGTCAGCATAAAATAAATATATTATTTTGTTGGATATTTTTTAAGATGTGATAGTTGTGATCAAGACCATTTTAAGATAAATGTGTAACAGATATTTCTCAAAGCCAGAACAGCATGAAATGTTATATATCCCTGAATGCAAAAGTCAAGAGGTATGTCTAAGACTTTTCTGCTTTGATGTTAGAGCAGTCTTGATCTTACCACCTGGCTTTCAGAGACTATAAGAAGCTATTTCAAAGAGGCAAAGATGTAAAAAACAAATGTGCTACTGTTCTTAGAATCAATGAAATAAGGTTATACCTTTTCCTGACAATTTTCTATGTTCTGATACATATTATATTTTTAAACCTGCATGCAAAACACATATAATGCTACACATTGAGATGTTACTTAGGAAAGTCATATTATATGAATTAAATGGGGAACCCACTGAGATGATTAAGATATATCTGTGGAATTTATAGACATTATTCATCTACCAGATATTGCCTCTTTAGAAAGAGTATCCTGGAATGCCAGGTTTGATTGAATGACTTGAAATTGGGTAAAAATCTTTTCTGTACTGGGCTAGCCATACAATGAAGTCAGCTGACACATGGGTAAAATAGACAAGCTATTTAATGTCATGATCTGAGGAAGTTAAAAAAAGAGTTTTTATTTCTTCCTGCCATGGATTATCTCTGCCTTTCCTCTTTTTAAAAATAGAAATGCTTCTTTGAGAGTTAACACATCATACTTCTAACAACTTATCATGGGTTAGTTTTTTATTGCTTTCTGTCCTGACTAGGCATATAGAAAGAAAAGTGCAGCAAACAAAAGGATAACCCTGAAGAAAAACTTGAGCTGTTTCTCTGCTTTGTCTAATCTCCTGTCAGGACATCATTTATTACCCACAATATTCACTTGAGAAAACAACTTTGAGAAACCAGCAAAGAAAAAGCCAAAGGATGAAGATGAAGTCCTTCTATAGTTCAAATCGCTCATGTCTGTGATCTTCAAAATGTGACATTGGACAATCAATTTAAATGCTCTTTTTTAAAAGATAGACTGTTGTATTGATTATTATTTCATGCTATCTAAAAGTTTCCAAAATATTTTGTCTTGTTGTAAAGAGAGAACCAGATTAAAACAATCACGTGTCAGTTTGTTTTCTAAATATTCATATATTCTCCTCCCTTTCTGAATGACAGAGCCGTTGACCAACAGCTGTTTCTATTATGTAGTTTGGGATATGCTTCTTTCGTTTGTTTACCCTATTAATGTGAGGATTTCTAATGTTTCATCCTTCAGACAAGGAACTGGTCCTGATGGCCTAGCTGCTACCTATATTTTCCTGGCTTCTTTTGTATGGTATTAAATATGATTTAGAGGTTTCTTCAAATTGTATTTTCATTAAAGGAAAAAACCAAGCATGTAAGAGCCAGACAGTTTTATAAGAAGAGTAGAATATCATGGTGTAAGGGGTTATGCTGTGCTTCCGTTTTATGTATAATTAAGCAATTCAAGCAAATCAAGATAATTTATCTTAGCAACTAGATGATTATTTTTCTCCTTTTGAATAGGAGCTGTCTTTTATTTTGTTTAAAAATGCATCCTTACCTTCTGTTTTGGAACAGAATAGAAGCATTTAAAAAGATAGAATTTCGTATTGTTGAAAGAAATGTGAGACAAAGCTGACAACCCGTTCATAAGGCCCTTTCACCCCATCTCTAGGCATGGTGACATTGGTACAGACAGGGTTTGTCACTCATAAATTTACAGCTTATTCCAGTCTCTTCATAAATTGACTAAATTTTTTGAAAGAAAAAAAATATAGATGTATAAAATACCCAGTTATAGGTTGTGTTCTATTTAGCCCTTGATTGAAACGTATTGCTCCTTAGTATCTTTTAGCTATGAAAATTATAATATGGAACAGAGATTAGAATGAAATTATCATGGCTAGAAGGCATTTACTCAGTGGTGGCAACCACATAAACCTGGGTCCTGAGAATGATGATAATACATTAGGTTCTGCATGCCCGATATTATTGCCGTACATTATGTATGTTTCATTTATACTATTTCGCACACACCAGCAACGCTGACAGATAGGTAATTACTCTCTGCGCCAATGAACAGTTATCAGCACCACCGCTGTTTATTGCTGGAATGAAGCGCGCTTGTCAGTCAAGGTCACTTGTTTGTGTGTCCTCTTCAATAGTTCCTTCACAGTTGTTGAACTTTGCACACAGTTCTTATTGCAGGGTTCCTGGAGGTTACTTTACTACATAATGTGTTTCTGGTGTTATCAAAGTCACTTGTATTTATCACTTTAATTGATAAACAACGAAGTCACAGGAAGCAGAACTGAAGATGTGAAAAAACATATTTTGCTAGTCAGCTGATCCCAGTAGGTTTTCAGTAATGAATGACCTCAAGAAGATGCATTCAGCACAGACCCTTTCAGGTTGTGATACGCTGCCAGCCTAAGCTAGTGAAATCTCATTTTATAACATTAACCTTAATTTCAGCTGCTGATGGATACTGACACAATTTCATAACTACTATAGAGTTAATGTTTTTACCCTCTAGAAGTGTTTTTCTTTGTTCATTTCTTGTGCAGTGCAGAGGTTATTTTCATGCTTAGTATAGTTCTATAATGGGCTAAGTCCATTTGGTTTGACTTAAAACCAGTCATGTTTATTTGTTAGATATGTGCCATTAAAGCCTCCCCTTCCCATAAAAAATATTATCAGTCTAATGCTGGTTCTCCTCATTGTGTTAAAGCACCGGTCGTGTTCCAAAATGAACATTGCATGGTGCATTTTTTAGAGTAAAAATAAATTCAATGCCATTGTGTCGATCCCATGCAGCCTGTAATTTCATCTGTTATAAAATAAAGAGAATGGTTGGTCTTTTTATTTTTGTTTGTTAGCTACAGTGCTTTATTAGAAACTGGAATAACCTCTGTGATATAATAATTTATCTAGTCAAGATAACTGGAGTTATTTCCTTAAGCCTGTGATCAGCTTGAGTTTGTGTGTTGGGAGGTTTATACTGCCGTTGCTTATTACCAAAGAAACAGTTAAAAAGGATTTATGGTAGTGCCCGTTATGTGTGTGTCTGGAATTTTTGTGTATTTAACTTCTCTCCTTGCCTATCTCTGTTTTTTCCTCTCTTAACATTATCGTCAAATAGAGAGACTATCTATACCTACAATTAAATGCAAATTTTATTCAGGCATTTAAGCAGAATCACATTCATTCATTAAACCAAATGATTCTTTTATTTGAAAAAATATATCAGCACATGGTAATATCACACCCTGCTTACAAGGGCCTCTAGTTCTCTGTCAGTGCAAAAGTTTACTATTTCATTATTAAAGGATTAAACTACAGCAAAAGCTGCCTGGTGACCATGAATGTTTTAGTTAATTTGATTATGCCCATAAAGAAAGAGTTTAATTCCATAGCAGCCAGTGGGTCTTATACCTGGCAGTGTGGTTCCAATGCATTACGGGCATGATCTTATCCTGGGAGAGACTGAAATTGCCATTTGGGTGAAGTGTGGAGGAAGAGATGAGAACTGGGTTCACTGGTGAACCCAGGTTAACACCATGCCTCGACGTTTTCAAAATGCTTCCTTTTCTTAGTTCTTAGTTACCAGAGTGTTACAAAGAAAGGGTTTTGATCTCATGTAGATAGCATAGCATTAATTACCCTGACACTAATTAAACTGCATCAAACAAATACCACCGTGTTCCTCAGGGGGACAACAGAAGGCAGTTTAAAATAATTACTGGAGCTTCATGCATGTGTGAAGTTTTCATTACTCTTAGGACACAAGCAAAAAAGATTTGATATCATTAAAATAGCCACCTTTTAGTGATTGCAACAACAACAACAACAACAACAAAAAGTGACTAAAATTTCCTTGGAGCATATTGATGTCTAAATAGTGGTGGCTTCAGTTCTTCAGAATGGTAACTTTTCCTTAAGAATTGGAAGTGTGTGAAGCAGGAACAGGTGTTCCAGTCACATTCTGGTATGATTATGTATTAGCTTATGTTTGTCAGACCATTTCATTAACCACCCACTGCTATCACATATACATATACTTTGTTCTTTCTGAACCATGAAATGAAATGCATATATCTTCACTAATGCTTGCTATCAATGTAAATGAGAAAAAGAGGCTTATTACCAATCACGACTCCCATGAAGTCCACACCTCTGTACACTTACAGGTAATAAACATCTTTTTTGTAAGTAGAACAAAAGATATATTGAGTTCTGCCTATAATAAGAGATAGTGATCTTGTCCTACTTTTTTGTCCTAATAGATGGTACTTCCCATACATAGTTTGACACAATGCTATGGGAAGCAAGCTTCTCTCAAAACTGGAAGTGCTTGTTATTTTTGAGATCTGACATCATTCTGGACATAAGCAAACTTTTCTGGTCACAGATAATGGACCTTTTGTGCCACTGGACAAGTGCAGTGAATTAGTGGCCACCGTTACTAGGATCATAGATGGTCCCTGTCCTGGTGGTTGTTAGAAAGGACTGATGTCAAAATTGCCAAATGGATGGTATAAATGATTGACAGTGTTGCTGTGTTAGGGCCGGTTATGGTGACTGTGGAAGTTGCTCATGTTTGATTGCTCTTTTAAGTGTGTGTGACTCTGCACATGTGTGCTTGATGTGTGTGCATGGTGAATTCTATGCGTCGTCCCCACTGTCTGCTCAGTATATATGCACACAGCACATTCTACAGTTTTGTCCTCACAAGGTCACTTATCCTATTTATCTCAGTGACATATGAGCAGTGGGACTCAAGTTGTCTGGGTTCTAGCACCAGGTGCCAGCCATCCTCCCTGAAAAGGTGTTGGGAATTAAAATGGGAGAGTGGTCATTTCCAGATTGATGCAACTCATATTTCATTCAGTGAATGACTCCTTGAATGTGATTATGGAGTGGTTCTGTGTATGCAGTACTGCATAACATAAGCCATTTATTTTTTTACTTCCTTCTGAAAGCAATAATTTAAGGGAATTATGCATTATGAGGGTTTTCCAGTAATTTTTTTTAAAATTAAAATAATGCTAGCTATTTTAGGAAACCTGTTTAGGAAAATAACACTGAATTAGTGCTTTGCAGTTGTCACACTAAGCAAAAAATGGAACAAAACTGATTGTAGAAGAATAAAAAATTAATCCAGTTGTAGAAATTTGATGTGTTCAAAAATATGCAAAAAATATACTTTTGTTCCTTTATAGCCAGATGGTTTGTCCTATTTTAAGCTGATAGTAACTTCATACATCTCTCTTGAATGTCATTGGTTTTAACTGGCAGACAGTATCTACTATTAGAATTTTCCTTATTCCTGGATGATCTAAAGTGTATTTTTGGAACATTTGGATGATCATACTGTACACCAAGAAAATTTTTTCATTACACTTAGCTCATACTCAAAAAAGTGTTTATATAATTTTAAAAAAACCTCTAAAAATGAACAGTTCTTTTGACATGATGTTGACAGAAGTCACTTTGATGTAGTTTAGAGTCATGAATTTTCTATCTGTTCCATTTTTCCTGGGGCTCCATCAACTCAGACATCCTGATCTGTCATTTTTCAACTCTTTGTGAAGGCCTTGACAGATAGAGGTTTTGACAAGTGCTGGACATCAGCAGCAATTTAGAATAAGCAGTGTATATTTCTCCAGGTAAAGTGACAAAATGTCTAAAAGTGTCAGAAGAACTATGTGGCCTGCAATCATCTCTAATACTATAAAGCAAGCTTCCATTTAAGTACTGTGTTGCAGCATTGTATGATGGCTGAAATTTAAAATTCTGTCAGAACCTATGATTAGAGGGCATCTGGCTTATTTACAAGTGTTTGCAATATTAAGAACCTTAGGGTCACTAGAAAAAAATCCTTTAAATTTCTAATGAGTGAATGATCAGGATAATCACATAATGTGATAGGAGTCTTTAAAACTATAACACACCATTATATATTTTTTTGTTTCTTCAGTACTAATTTGGGTCATTCTTTTTAATGAAAACCTACTTCCTGTGCTGTCTTCAGAGTGTACAGTTCAGAGTTCAACTTAAGGGAACTTTCACTGGGTGCTAATTATAACAGGTCATTCAGGTTTCAGATGTGCCAGCATTTTTCCTGGTTGACTCTTCTATCAATGACTAAGTAATAACTGTAAATATCATCTCGCATATTGAATATGTTGTCCTTTTCATATAATTATTTTGTGTCTGTATTCACTCAAGAAACAGCTGTTAAAAGTTGAGTGGGATGCAAAATGGCACAGCCTGAAGATGTTCTTACTCACTCAGCTAACTCCCTTTTGATGTGATACCTACTGGCAGGGTCGCGTGGTGAATTCAACTTCTTTGACAGCCATCAGCACTACTGACCAGTGGTTTTGGGTTTTCTAGTGAGGGGAAAGAGTAGGAAAGAATTCCGTAGTTTAGTTTTTTTCCCCCCCCTGCTGCTGGAGCTAAAGCTTCTGCCAACAACTATCTAAATCAACACCATGCCAACGTGATCTGCAGACCAAAGGTCACTCCAACATCTGGCCCCACTGTCTGCTTCTTTCAGGTTTGTCACTGGGCAGCATCTGCTTATGGATTCTTTCTCAACCTCTCTTTGATCTCTCTGACAGTAAAAAGAAGCTTCTATCACCCATCATGTGTTAGGACTTTAAAAAATAAATTCGAAAGCATGAGACATTGGAAAACTGGTGGAATTTTATGTTTTTCACTCTTGTATACGTTGAACATTTTATTTGATACAAGGCCATGGACTAAGGTGATTCTACTCTTGATTTCAAAAAGTATTGTCGTAATCAGTAAGTCCAGTCTGTGAAAATATCTGGTCTATGTGAGCCCTGTCTTGTCTCTCTTGGTCAGGATTTAAAAAATGAAAACTGAAGAGCACAAACTGGTTTTGTTTTTGGTTTGTTTGGTTTGTATTGACTCTGAAGAGTCCGTGGTGATAGCTCTTGTCTGCTTTTCTGACATTTCTATCAGTGGTTGAGATCTCATGTATTTTTCATCCATAGTGTGGAATGTAGAGCACAGTTTGGGGATGCTACATAGTCTCTGGGTACATATTGGTGAACATGGTCAGCCTTTTCGTGAAACGAAGCCCAACAGCCTGTTCTCCCTGGCAGCAGTGGCGTATCTCCTAGATAAGGCACAAAAACAGCCCCATGCGCTATTAGTTCTTCCTTCATTCCTTCAGCCCTCCTCCCTCCAGGTGAGTTCTTATTATGTCCAACCTGGAGTTCAAATTCAGCCAGCACAAAACGAATGCTGACTCTGTGCCTGGCACTATCCTAGGTGTTGGTTATACAGAAATGGACAAGACAGACACACGTCCTGTTCTCTCAGAGTTTACAGTCTGGATTGACACAGCGGGAGGGGGGCTTACACATTTTCATGTCATAAAAAACTGAATGAGTCAGAATGTGTTTGGCCTTCCCCAAGAAGTGGCAACCCATTACTGTATTTATATGTGAGTATAATTATAAGAGTTCACAGCTATGATTGTAACACAATTTTAGTTCTAGTCCAAATCAAATGCCAAAACTCTCAGGGGAAAAATGATAATGCATTCTCCAGCACCTAACACAGAACCTGCCAGGCAATACACGTTGTGGAGAGAATTTGTGATTTTCTTCCATTTTCATTCATTCTCCAAACAGATTGGCAGTTTCTATTTTCCTTCACCCTCCAGGAAACTAAAGCAGTAGATAAAACCCTTTTTTTCCCCTGTGTGATTTAACTTTGGCTAACTAAAACAAGAACTTGTGTTTGTAGCATTTGCCACAATTTCACAGCACTTTTACTGCTTTGTCATCATTTATTTTTCACAAAATTCCAGAAATGTACAAGAAACCCAGAATTGAGCTGTTAAGTCCACAGTGACTGAGAGAGCATTCAGACCAGAAATTTGCATGTATTTTTACAATTATTAGTTTTTAACATCTCATGTTCATCTCATAAAAGAATTACCTAGGAACTTGTTCTGTCAGTTAACCAGTGCTTCAGAAAGTGCTTAAATAATTGATGAAATATAAGAAAAAAAAAGTAAGCAATATGACACAAAGAATGGGACTATTTCGTATGGAAATCAGGCTAAATACTTTACAGTCACAAATCAATGCTAAGATGAAGACTGACAAAGCTAGCACTATGTCTCCTTAGCCATACATATTCCAAAAAGACTGGGGCTCAGAGTAGCTGGCTTCTCATTTCCTTTCCTGCTGACTAGTTTAGTGACCATGAACAAGTCATTTGAGCTTCCTGGTTCTCAGGGTTTCATTTTTCATCTGCAAAAGATGGTCTGAGGATTAGGTGGTAAAAATAATAATTTATATCTGATTTTTTGCTTTGCAGTTTATAGTTTCCACATATATTATCCCCTTTAACCAGAACTTTGTTTCAATATTTTAGGAATCTGTAGTTTCATTATAAAGGCTAAATGTTTGATTTCCAAAAGTATTGTCATAATCAATAAGTTCAATATGTAAAAACATCTGGTCTAAGTGAGTACCATCTTGTCTGTCTTGGTCAGCATTTAAAAATAAGGCCTTCAGTGCAGGCATCAGATAATAATGACCCTGTATGATAACCTCATACCTGCTTTGGAAATTATCTAACTGTGGAAATCCAGTCCCCTAAATGATAAGTGCTTGTATTGGTAAAGAATAGTCATGACCCTGTTAATAAATCTGTTGTTGGGTCTTCTTTGTTCTGGACATTTAGCATTACAAACTCAGAGGAATGAATTAATGTCCAATAAATTATAAGAATTATAACTGTTCTATTTATCATATACATTTAGATAATTTAAGAATAGAATCTACATTTTGCATTTTTAAATTTATATCTAATTACATCATTTGAAGTACTTGAAAACATTTTGCACATCAAAAAATTTTTCTTTTCTTTTAAAAGCAGCCAGATTACAAAATAGCCCTTTTTTTGTTAACCAACCTGAGAATTTACATATATTACTTTGACCACTAGAGGGAGTCTGCATTGTCAGGAATGCCAAGCCCAAGAGAACATGAAACAGGCTGTTTTCGGGTGCTGATGACACATCCATTGTCTGTCCACGATATCATATGCATACAAATTGCCATAGTAATCACATTAACTGTCACTGGGTTCATTATTTTCCTTAAAAAAAAAAAAAAAAAAAAAAAAAAGGAATTTGATAACATGTTTTATTTTGTTCTTTTTAAAAAGTGCACAACTTTTAAAAGGTGACAAAAACTTACAATGCTTCCTTAAAATAACAGAGATTTAGCAGTCTGAAGAACATGGGGGATTAAATAACATAAATTAGTGATAATCTGATCACTTCCATTTTAGGGCTGGTTTTGTAATCTGGAAATGAACATGTCCTCCTTCTCCCTCAGCCCGCCGCCCAATGTAGGCAGCAGCTGTGCAGGGTTTTTGCATCCTAACCTACTGATGTACATCGCCCCTAACCTGCAGGGACTTCCTTCCAGGGTGAGAGGGTAATTGTGGCTCATGTCCGGTCAGTCCTCAGACCTCTTCTGAGACTGCCAAACAAGTGGCTTTGCGTGTGTATTTTTCACAGAGCCGGTTTATAAATGAGGAACTGAGCTGAAACCACCTGCTCGTTTCACCTCAGCTACCAAAAGCAGAGGGAGGGCAGGGACAGCCATTCCTTTCTCAGCATGGCTGATTTTTAGTCAGCAGCATATAATTGAAGGGTTCGAATTGTTTTGAATTTCAGATTTTCAACAGGACCCTTGAGTTTTGCTTAAATGTCTTATCTTATGCATTATTGACGTCAGATTCAGTTCATTTCTGGATTGCCCACTTCTCGTTACCCATGTACTCAGAAGTCAGGACAGAACGGGCAATCAAAACTGCAGTTTGTTATTACAGATATGTATTTATGTATAACTTTTGTTCCTACATTTTGATACAGGTAGCTTTGATAATCTGGGAAACCATTACATTCCTCCCAGATAAAACCTGCCTCAGAGTGGCCTAGCATAGTGCTTCTCAAACTACACGCAGAGACAGACCACTTCCTTTATTTCCTTCCAATTTTTTTGGATCAATACTTCCACAAAATACAGTAAAAATAAATGACTAGAAATAAAAAACACTTGAAATATTAACTAATTTTCTATTATTATCTTCAACAGACAAAATTATTCTGTGAAATTGCTGTAAGAGTTTCTATGCTCTTCCTCTCCTTTCTGTCTCTCACTGTGGACCAGCACAGGCAGTCCCGAGGCCAGCATTCTGACTTGCACTGGCCTCATAGCACTCTCATTTACCACCCTACCTCTGCACCTTTCAGACTCATGCAGAGCTCCAACTTTAGCAGAATTCCCCTGTTCTTCCTTATCTAGAGCAAGGCCAGACTTGGAAGGTTTTGCTTCAGTACTGAACATAGAGTGGAGGTAAACAGAAAAAGCCATATTTAAAATTACAAAGCAGAGTTGGTGGCAGTGTTGGTTTAATGAAAATAAGGTTTCAAATGTTTGACCCTGAGCATGTAATTAAAAGTTTATTGCAGATGATATTTTCTAATCACCTCACTCTACAAGAGATTCAATATTAAATTATTTCTTTTCTTATGAATTTGGGGCAGGAATGAAGCAATTAAAGGGGGTCTTCATGTTCATGAAATATTCAGTAGGTAGAGAATCTGGAGAGCTTAGTAAAATAATAGGCTGAACACACTGCCTTATTTTTCTTTCTTTTCAGTTGCCCTTTGAAATAGAGCTGATGGTAATTTTGTCTTCCAAGCCTCAACGCGTATTGAGGACAGATTAGCTAAACACACTGGTCTGGGAATCAAGAGACCTGGTTATCATCTTGTCACTACTTACTAGCCAGATGGCCTTCAGCAAATCACTTTAGACTTCAGTTTTCTCTTCTTAAAATGGGAAGACTGTTACCTCTCTAATTCCCTCACAGGCTTGGTTGCTAGGAAGATCAAGTTAACTAGTCAGTGGGCTTTGGAGACCAGCAAACAAGTTACACACACACACGTATATATGTGTATGTGTATATATTGCATGGTTCTCCATTTATTTAATCATGTATTTCTCTTGAATGCTCTTGAAATATATACCTTCTAAGTTCATTGTTAATCCATTCCATTTTATGGTCCTTTCTCACCCTATGCCTAGTCCACCCATAACTTTAAGCACATGGTTATTTTTGTACTTCTTTTGAAAGGTAAAAGATAAACTTAAATATACACAATACAGTTTATTATTAGAAATGTTAGAGGAAAGGATCATTTAAGTATAATCTACAAGGTTTCATCTCACTTGCGCAGTGTTGTGAAGCAGAGGTATGGTACTGAGCTATGCTGTCTGGATAAGAGGGAGCCTGGCCTCTGAAGGCTCAGTGTCAAGCCCCATTGCTGCCTCCTTGCCAAAACACACACAAAGACACATGCCTGTATGCACATATGTGCACACATATACATACCCGCACACACACACGGACGCACACATATAGAAATGTATACATGTGCATGCACACATGCACACTTACACAAATGTGCACACACATCCCAAGTGCTTGACACTCAGTTGTCTCCCAATAGCCATGGCCAGACCTGCACAATTTCTGCATGACAGTACTCTGTCATGCAGATCATGTCTGAACGACATACTCTGGCTAGGCTCTGCAAGTGAAGATAATGGGACTTCCTTTGGAGAACAGTGATTGCAAATGAGACCACAAGGTCATTGCCCTGAGAGCAAAGAAGCAGGATGTCTTAATGCTGGGACACTTGGCAAAGCCTAGTCCTGACCAGCCTCTTCAGTCCATGAGGAGACAGCTTTGAATGATTTGACTCCAAATATGAAATTCTGGAAATAGAAAATGGAAAAGCATTTTTCACCCTAGTAAACTGGAACATGTGGCTGGAAGAGTTACATGTGGCTCGAGAACAGTTTGGAAGAATTACAGAACCTCATTCATTCATACATACATTCAAACATTTATAGAGCATCTATAATGTACCAGGTCCAGTGCCTGGTACTGGGTAGACAGTAGCAAGAAAAAATAATCTGAGTATCTGCTCTCATAAAAAATATGGATAATTATAATACAGGTGTGGAAATGACTCCAGGAGACTTTTCCCTCTTCTGCTGTCTTTGAAGGTGTACTCAATGTGATAAAGTCAGATGAAGCTGTGGAATCCAAGCCTGAGTTTATTCTGACCTTTACGTAATTATACCTGTGATCCTCTCAGCCCACTGTGATCTAGATTCTGTTCTCTCTCCACTTCTCTAAGACACACTGAGAAATGTCCATGACCATTTTCTGTTGCTCTTAGATAGATAGCTGACCTAGGCATGTCAAGGGAAGCACTCTCAGACCGGGCTCCATCTCTGTGCACCGGGGTCTGCTTCAACAGCTTGGAGTCTGAATTTGTCAGTGAATACAGATTAACCACCCTCTCATAAACTGATGTACACATAGTCTCAAAAAAGACATGAGTAAGTGATAATATCCATTTGTTAATTTGCAGTTAGGAGTGAACCCTTTCAGAGACATAAATGCTTAAATGGGCTAGTCAGGGTATCCCCTTATTGACATGGAGGTAACATTGATGTTACGTTGGTCTTCCAGAGGCTGCTTCATGAGAATAGAATCAGAGCAATCGACAGTGGATAGTATTGTGGCTCTTTGGGGTAGGTACCTATTGTTAGCATATGCGTATTCAGAGTTTTTTTTCTAATAATGTTTTGGCCACAGAGGACATTCAGTTGATGCTGACTGACTGCAATCCTTTGAGACAAGATTTGGATATCTATACTCTGCAACTTCCAGAAAAAACATGTTTGAGGTATGTCAGAAAGGTGGCCCTTTGGGTGTTCATTGTTCTTTTATCTTTTTTTTTTTCCTTGTAGGAGACCCGGTGAGCCTCCATTGATAAAAGGTTGGCTTCCTTATCTTGGAGTGGTCCTGAACTTACGAAAAGACCCCTTAAGGTTCATGAAAACACTTCAAAAGCAACATGGTGACACTTTCACAGTTCTTCTTGGTGGTAAGAAGCACTTCTATTAATACCTTATATATCTCATATTTTCTCTCTCTTTTTTTTTTTCTAGGAAAGTACATAACATTTATCCTGGACCCCTTCCAGTACCAGCTAGTGATAAAAAATCATAAACAATTAAGCTTTCGAGTATTTTCTAATAAATTATTAGAGAAAGCATTTAGCATCAGTCAGTTGCAAAAAAATCATGACATGAATGATGAGCTTCACCTCTGCTATCAATTTTTGCAAGGCAAATCTTTGGACATACTCTTGGAAAGCATGATGCAGAATCTAAAACAAGTTTTTGAACCCCAGCTGTTAAAAACCACAAGTTGGGACACGGCAGAACTGTATCCATTCTGCAGCTCAATAATATTTGAGATCACATTTACAACTATATATGGAAAAGTTATTGTTTGTGACAACAACAAATTTATTAGTGAGCTAAGAGATGATTTTTTAAAATTTGATGACAAGTTTGCATATTTAGTATCCAACATACCCATTGAGCTTCTAGGAAATGTCAAGTCTATTAGAGAGAAAATTATAAAATGCTTCTCATCAGAAAAGTTAGCCAAGATGCAAGGATGGTCAGAAGTTTTTCAAAGCAGGCAAGATGTCCTGGAGAAATATTATGTGCACGAGGACCTTGAAATAGGAGGTAAGAACTTCTGAATGAGCACTTGCCTAAAAATTAATCTTCCTTTTCACTTATTTTCTCCCAGCACATCATTTAGGCTTTCTCTGGGCCTCTGTGGCAAACACTATTCCAACTATGTTCTGGGCAATGTATTATCTTCTGCGGCACCCAGAAGCTATGGCAGCAGTGCGTGACGAAATTGACCGTTTGCTGCAGTCAACAGGTCAAAAGAAAGGGTCTGGATTTCCCATCCACCTCACCAGAGAACAATTGGACAGCCTAATCTGCCTAGGTAATTTATTTTTATCTGTTATGAAGAAAAGATTAATAAGCTATCGTTTGTTTTTTTCCTTCAGAAAGCAGCATTTTTGAAGCTTTACGACTGTCCTCATATTCAACCACCATTCGTTTTGTTGAGGAGGATTTGACTCTCAGTTCAGAGACCGGGGACTACTGTGTGCGAAAGGGAGACTTGGTAGCCATCTTTCCTCCAGTCCTACATGGTGACCCTGAAATCTTTGAAGCTCCAGAGGTAAGTAAACATCAAGCCTATGATTGCTACTTAATGTTAATTTTAACACTATTCTTCCTTACAGGAGTTTAGATATGATCGTTTTATAGAAGATGGTAAGAAGAAAACCACCTTTTTCAAAAGAGGGAAAAAGCTGAAGTGTTACCTAATGCCGTTTGGAACTGGAACCAGCAAATGTCCAGGCCGATTTTTTGCACTTATGGAAATAAAACAATTGTTGGTTATACTTTTAACTTATTTTGATTTAGAAATAATTGATGATAAGCCCATAGGACTAAACTACAGCCGCTTGTTGTTTGGTATTCAGTATCCAGATTCTGATGTTTTATTTAGATACAAAGTGAAATCTTAGAGAAGCTAAAAGGAAAGAAAATAAATCTATCAAAATTACCCTAAACATCCTAAGCTCATCTATTTCTTTTTAATTTCTGCAAATGTAATTGATTTATTTGTTTAAAAAGCGCTAATTTCTATTTGATCTGATATCAGTCCAGTTTGTCCTTAGTCACAAAGCCCATCATAATATAAAACAGGATGGTGGCAGGAAAATGGACATCAAAATCAACTTAAGGGTAGGCTCAAAACAGGGTTGTTGTTGTTTTTTTAGTTTCTCCTTGTTGTGATTTTCACCTGTTATAATAAATGTACCTTCACACCAATAGATTGGGCACTGTGGAATTTAAATCACTCAAATTGTTCTCTAATATGTAAAATTACACTTTGAACTACTAGAAAATTGTGCTGGAAATGGACACAGTCTAACAAATTCCAAATTCTCACAGAAGAAGGAAATTGAATTTCCATGAGTTACACTGGATGAAAATGTTCCCTTCAAGTATAATATTAATAATACCTATATTTCCAGGGTATGTGTGCATTAAATGAGTTTCACAGTAGATTGAATGCTTCAACTTCACTTCAATATTTAATCATGCATAAATGTTCCTTATTACTTTGTATACTATGGCTCAATAGAACAAAATTTCTGGTTACATAAGACCTTTCATGTTCAAGTTAGATACTGATAAGATTTAATGTATAAGAAAACACAGAACCTATTATATATTCAGAAATTGCCCTAGACATTAGTATTAGGTTTATTATGGGAGCAAATGTTGAAATAATTACAGCATTGATTATATCATTTGGCTTTAGTATAAACTATACAGGTTATGCAAATATTGCAATTAACCCTTTCCTAAATGCTTTCATATATATAAACTGAGAAGCTAGATATAGTATTTGGTTTTGATGTCTCACCTTTTGGATTTGGAGTTCATGTGTTCTATTTTGAATTACAACATCATGTAATGCAGTGTAATTTCATATGACACATGCAGCATTGTGTCAATAATTCAAAGATTTTTTTTCAATTGAGAGAGTATCTGGCTGTGTTGCCCAGGCTGGTCTCAAATCCTGACCTCAAGTGATCCTCCCGCTTTGGTCCCTTGGGAACCTGGACTACAGGCATGTACCACCAAGCCCAGTGATTCAAAGATTCTAATATCAGAGTACCACATGATTGGCATCTGATATAAATGATGATGCAATATATAAGCAGGCAAGGCAGGTAATAAAGTCCAGTTAATTCATGCTTCGTTAATTGGAACTTCTAATATTTCAGAAATCTGCTACTGTTTTGAGAAAAGGAAACTGACTTTAAAAATAACATTACAAAATATTTACATTCTTAGTAAGTAAATAAGACAGTCTAGCATTTATTTTATCCTTCCTGAAGTACATGTTCTGAATGTTCCTTCAGTGAAGGTCTGCTGGTGCAAATTCTATTTTTGCTTGATTTAGGGTGTCTTTATTTTTACTCTCCTTCTTGAAAGATGGTTTTGCTGGATGCACAAATCTAGATTGACAGTTATTTCCTCACAGCACTTTGAAGATATTGCCCGTTCTTAAGGTATCCATTGTTGTTATTGGGCGGATAGCCGTTAGTGAGTTTAATTACTCAATAGGTAGTCTGTCTCTTCTCTCTGACTACTTTAACGTGTCCTCTTTGTCTTTGATGTTCTTAGTTTCTTTCTGTTTCTCATGCTTGCATGTCCTGCTGCTTCTTGAATCTGAGCACAGGTGTCTCCCATCAAGTATGGAATCTTCTCAGCCATTCTCTCTGTGAATATTACTGTTCTCACACTCTACATTAGATCCTCTCACTCTACATACATCCTTTGATCTTTTCTCACCACACTTTGTATCTCTAACTTACACTCCATGTAATTTCTTTAGATGTCTCTTCCAGTTTCTTCTTTGAACAGTATATCTAATCTCTCCAACTCATCCACTGAGTTTGTTTTTTCCTTCTTTTTGTTTTAACTCTAGGTTCATCGAGTTGAGTGATCACTCTCCTTACACTCTTTAGTTCATGATACACAATTATAATTGGTTCTAATAAGGTCCCTCTGGCTTTATTTACTTATTCTGTTTTGTCCCTAATACCCACTTTCATACCCCTTCCTAATATCATAGGCAAATATTCTAATGTGTTTGATGCATATCTTGGTATGTATATGTTTTCATGTAACATATATTATCTTGAGTACCTATTTTCTGTAAGTTATATTCTTCCTAATTTTCTTATGAAGCTCTGTGATTTTAAAGATATATTCATATTTCTGTAGTATATACATAGTATACTACTATATTTAATCTATTGCTTCTAACTGCTGCACAGCAATCCATAATGTGCACACATTATGTTTTAATGATCTAGTTACCCAGTGATGGACACTGTCAGCAGGACAGTTATTGTGGGACAGAGGCCAAAGCAGAACTTAAAAGCTTTTCCATCACCTATCCTCACACTACTGTGCCTAACCATCTCAGCCCAGGGCTGCTAAATGCCTTGTCCCCAAGCCCCACCACCCACCCCCCACATACACACATTTAGTCCATGATAACTTTAATTCTTCCTAAGATGTTCTAAATTTGTTATGTCCCATCCTCAGATCCATCCAATCCTCTCCATTCTGTAGGGTCTCCAAGGTTGATTTTGAGTCAGAGTGTCAGTCTCCAGCTTGTTAACCTTCAGGTTTTCCATTCCACTGAGTTTGCTAAGTTCAATCATTACATTTTTCAGTTTTACGATTCCCTTTTGTTCTTCATATATGCTGCTTATTTTTTATAATATCTTGTACCTTTATTATAAACTCAACATCCTTTTTCATTTCTTCAACTGTATGAAGCAAACATTTTAGATTCTGTATCTGATATTTCCAAATCATTGGTGTTTTGTGGATCTAATTCTGTAGTTTATGTGTTTTGCTGTCACTGTTACCAGGAATGGCTTGTTTACTGAGCCCATGTTCCTTGGATTTTTATCTCTGAAAAATCTTTAGACCTAGATTTAAAGTTCATTCCTCAAGAGAGAATTTGTATTTGCATTTTTCAGACTGCTGATACTACTACCAAACTCAGATCACCTTAAAATTTCAGCTTGATTATCTGGGAGTGGGGAGGGAACGCTACATAGGTATTGTGGTTTCTAGCCCTAAATCAGGTAGAATGCAACCATTTTATTAGGAATAGACAGGGGACACATTTGGGGGTTCATTTTTTTGTTTATTTTTACCCGGAGCTAAGACTGAGATAGGCAAATATACTGACAGTTTTGCTCTGTGGAGCACAGTTTCTTTCTAGTTCACCTATTGAGTATGTTGTCTTTGCAAGTTCTTGGCTTTATGCAAAGGCCTTGGATTACACACACACACACACACACACACACACACACACACACACACACACACACACACCCTGGGCCCTAGCCTTTAGTCCACCACAAAGCATACTCTGTCCTTTTCGTACTTGGACGTCTAGTTCGCCATGTTGCCTAAAGTGGAAGTTCCATAGCTTTAAATTCAACTTAGTGGTACACTTTTGTGATGTTAAGGCACAGAGAACACAGGAAATTATTCCATTCCAATTTCGGCTTATTTTATAACTGGAAATGTGTACAGGAATTTAGAAATGGAAAGTAAGGATAAATGAAATGGTTGAGAAAAGATGACATAAAAGGAATGAATAGTAGAACCAAAACAAAACATTGAGAATCTTGTGACAGTCTTAAATCCAGTAACTAAATAGTATTTACAAATAGAAAAACATGTCCTGGACAAATCAGTTAAAAGATGCAGATTCTGGCTGTGACATAACTGGCTTATTATTAAACAATTTCCGTCTCAGAGCTTCAACGTCCTCATTTGAAAAATAAAATAATAAGGCCCTTTGACATCAGAGTTCATTGTAACGATTAAACACAGTAACGTGTATGGATTTATGGTATAATGCAATATACCAATGCAAAGTTTAATGAAGATACTTCAACAGTGTTGTGCCTTTAAAAAATTGCTCTTGTGTATTGTTCAAGGGAATCGTTTTTTATAGTCATTTGTTAATTCATTGTTCATTTATTCAACCAAACATTCATTGAGCATTTTCTCTGTTCTAGATATGATTGATGCTAGACACTGGATTCCCCTTCCCCTTCAAGAACATACTATTTGTTAGGGAAAACAATACGTAGGCAACTAATTTATTATAAATGCAGTTGTAAGTGATAAATTCATCTCTTTAAAACTATTTTAAAATTCTGATTTATCACTAGTTCTAACTAGCCTTCCATCAGTCATTCCAAAGTAATGGTCTGTAATGAGAAATCACTATGTATAATTATACACAATAAAAATATATACAACAGGTATTTTGATAATATGATAATTAAAACCAAATATAGTCATTGAGGCTTAGAATTTTTAAAAACTGTATTATATATTGTAAAATCCCATCCTTTTTTTTTTTTAGATGGAGTCTTGCTCTGTCGCCCAGGCTGGAGTCCAGTGGCATGATCTCAGCTCACTGCAACCTCCACTTCCTGGGTTCAAGCAATTCCCTTGTCTCAGCCCTCCGAGTAGCTGGGACTACAGGCACCCACCACTATGCCTGACCAACTTTTGTATTTTTAGTGGAGACGAGGTTTCACCATGTTGATCAGGCTGGTCTCGAACTCCAGACCTCAGGTGATCCACCCGCCTCGGACTCCCTAAGTGCTGGGGTTGCAGACATGAGCCACCGTGCCCGCCCCCATCTTTTCATTTTTATAGCTTCACCTAAGTTTTGAATTAAAAGAAATAAATAATTAATACCCAAAATATTGTTTTATATCAATGACCAACGTAATGAAACACTCAGCAGAAACTAAAGCCCTGAAGTGGTTAAGAAAAAGCTACCTATCACTAAATCAGGCATGCTTATAAGCAACCTAGAAGAAAACTTTTATCTGCCTTGTTTTGGCTTTCCTGGCATACTTCCTTACTTCATCTCCATTTTATAATTAAGTTTTGGGTCACAAGTCTAAGGCAAAGGAGCTTCCATACTGAAAATCTACATTTTTAATGCTTATTTTATCATAAAAATAATTTGGGTAATTTTCTGCAAGTGACTTCTAACTTAACAGTAGAAGTTTAAAACTGTTCAAAGACCAAAGCACAACATTTATCTAGTGTTTGATCCTAGTATAAAAGAATGGCAATAATTATGTGAACAGGAATTACATGCCCTTAGAATGTGCATTTTTTAACCTATTAAATTTGCCAATCTTGCAAACTATTGTTTACTTGTATTGCATAATTAGATACTCATATTAACATATTGAATTCAGAAAAAGTTAGCAAGCCAAGATGACATTCTCTGTAGCACTATTTTAAATTATAATGAATGATCACATAAAACTCTTTAGTATTTATCTAAAGTAATTATTACTCTACTTCATTTGTTTATCTAAATCAGTGATCATTGATGTTTGAACTTTTTGGCTTAAATGTTTATTTTGTTTATACTACTTGCTAGAGTAAAATAAATTTAATACATGAAAAACTCTACACAATTTAAAATAGGTTATAATTTGTCAATACTTATGTTTTAAAATATTTTTAGAAGGAGGAGTGCTGTATATTATTAAAACAATTTTCTGAAATTGTTTAATATTATCTTTGATTTTAAAATGACATATATGTGGATTTACAATGAATCAAATTGTCCTAAAAGATGTCAGATAAGAAATGCAAGTGCTTTGCAAGTCTAATACTTAATGTTCTTTTATGTACAACAAAAATTTAATAAATTAACTTTAAAGCACAGATGACTGATTATGTCTCTTTATTGTCCTACT